AATTAGTTGGGTGTAGGGGTGCGTGCCTGTAGTCCCAGCTACTCCAGAGTCTGAGGCAGGAGAATCGCTTGAATCAGGAGGTGGAGGTTGCAGTGAGACCAGATTGTGCCACTGCACTCCAGCCTGGGTGACAGAGCGAGACTCAGTCTCAAAAAAAAAAAAAAAAAGGACAGCGTCAGCGTCTTTCACCTCCTCCGGAGTTTGGCGCATGGTAGGGGTTCAATCAGTGTTCTCTGGACAGTGTTTCAACAGAACAACCTTGCAAGGGAGCTTCACCGGCTTTCTCCCCAAGATGTCTTCATTCCAACCTACCAACATAACAGCAGCTGCCACTTATGTATTGTGCTACTGTGTGCGAAGCTGTGGGATCTGGTGCCTTTTATGGTAAGATTGTAGGCCTCATTTTACAGGAAGGAAACTGAGGCTCAGAGAGACTGGCAGGACCAAGATTAGACACTCGTATCCATCTGGCCCCCAAAAGCAGGATTTTAACAGCTAAGAATATGGTCTCAGTTCCACAGGCCCACCCCAGGGCTCCTGAACCCCAATTCGAGGCTGCATGCCCTCAAACCAGTTCCCTCACTCCTTCAGCCTGATGCTTTGGGGCATCTTGTCCAGGAGGCCTTCCCCCTTTAATCTCTATCTCTTGTACTTGTGACTATCTTGTAACTTACACTGGCGCCCTCCATACACAATTCACATATGCCCCCAAGGGGCCTCAGAATAAATGGTGGCGAGGAGAAAAAAGCATTGGCAGGAGGGGAATGGAGGCAGGCACCTGGACTGCGGGCACAGGCGGGAAAATTCAGATCTAGGCGCTTGGCCTGCTCCCCGCAGGGGCGCAGTTCCCGGCGCGGCCACCAGATCGCGCCCGGCTCTCTCGGGCGGGGCTTGCAGTAAGGCTGTGTGGCCGCCAGATGATGCCCGAGACCGCGGCTCCGCGGGTAGTGCCCCGACAAGGTGGAGCCCGGCGGGCCCGCGAGTCCGAGACCTGTCCCAGGAGCTCCAGCTCACGTGACCTGTCACTGCCTCCCGCCGCCTCCTGCCCGCGCCATGACCCAGCCGGTGCCCCGGCTCTCCGTGCCCGCCGCGCTGGCCCTGGGCTCAGCCGCACTGGGCGCCGCCTTCGCCACTGGCCTCTTCCTGGGTGAGCAGGACCTGGTCCCGGCGGGCGGGTGGCTCAGGTTAATCCAACACCCTCTCCCCGTCAGGGAGGCGGTGCCCCCCATGGCGAGGCCGGCGAGAGCAGTGCCTGCTTCCCCCCGAGGACAGCCGCCTGTGGCAGTATCTTCTGAGCCGCTCCATGCGGGAGCACCCGGCGCTGCGAAGCCTGAGGCTGGTCAGCAGGGCGCGGGACGGAAACGGGCGTCCCATGGCTGGTGCCACCCTCTCCTTTCACGCAGCTGACCCTGGAGCAGCCGCAGGGGGATTCTATGATGACCTGCGAGCAGGCCCAGCTCTTGGCCAACCTGGCGCGGCTCATCCAGGCCAAGAAGGCGCTGGACCTGGGTAGGGGCACGCGGCCGGGATCCCGGAGGGCCCTGGGCTGAGCCCGTCTGTGTCCTGGTCCCAGGCACCTTCACGGGCTACTCCGCCCTGGCCCTGGCCCTGGCGCTGCCCGCGGACGGGCGCGTGGTGACCTGCGAGGTGGACGCGCAGCCCCCGGAGCTGGGACGGCCCCTGTGGAGGCAGGTGAGCGCCCGCGCCTAGCTCTGCAGCCCCAGGGGGCGCAACGGCTGACCCGCTCCCTCCGCAGGCCGAGGCGGAGCACAAGATCGACCTCCGGCTGAAGCCCGCCTTGGAGACCCTGGGTGAGCACCGAAGCGGGAAGGGCTTTGAAGCCTCAGCCGCACCTGCCCTCCCTCCCCCCGCAAGACGAGCTGCTGGCGGCGGGCGAGGCCGGCACCTTCGACGTGGCCGTGGTGGATGCGGACAAGGAGAACTGCTCCGCCTACTACGAGCGCTGCCTGCAGCTGCTGCGACCCGGAGGCATCCTCGCCGTCCTCAGAGTAAGGGATCCACTGCGGGGGAGGAGAAAGCACCCACGGCCCGGTTGGCCCCGCCCTCCCGCAGGTCCTGTGGCGCGGGAAGGTGCTGCAACCTCCGAAAGGGGACGTGGCGGCCGAGTGTGTGCGAAACCTAAACGAACGCATCCGGCGGGACGTCAGGGTCTACATCAGCCTCCTGCCCCTGGGCGATGGACTCACCTTGGCCTTCAAGATCTAGGGCTGGCCCCTAGTGAGTGGGCTCGAGGGAGGGTTGCCTGGGAACCCCAGGAATTGACCCTGAGTTTTAAATTCGAAAATAAAGTGGGGCTGGGACACACGACCTCCTGAGCCTCCGTGTGTGGCGCTGGATGGGGAAGGGAGGGAAGGCCCAGCACAGACAGCTCCTGCCTTCAGTGAAAGGGGCCTTGAGATTCGTCCCCTCCCTGGCGCCAGGTCTGTGGCCCAACTGCAGGAACCTCCAGCTGGCAGGAGGCAGGTTATAAAGTTTTAACTGGCCTGGCCACGTGTAATGGCCAGAGACCCCAGCACCTCGGGCTTGTCTGCCTCCTACATCTCTCCCTCAGGGCAGGCGAAGCTCTGGTTCTGAGCAGCTGGGACTGGTAGAGAGCCACGTCTGGTGTCTGACAACATGAAAGAGGATTGCAGGGGACCACGGGTGTCACTTGTGTGCTTTTGTAGGTG